CTCCCGGAGTAGGGGTGGGGGCTGCAGAGTCTCTCCCTCCTCCTCCTCCTCCTGCTCTCTTCGCTCTCGCTCGCTCCCCCGCCCCCCCTCTCTCTCGGCTGCCGCTGCTGCCGTTGGCTCTTATTCTCCTCCTCCTCCTCCTCTCTCCTCCTCTCTGCTTCTCTCTGCTCCTCTCTCCTCCTCTCTCCTCCTCCTCCTCCTCCACCTCCTCCTCCTTCTCCCCCTCTTTCTCCCCCTCTTTCTCTCTTCTTTCTCCCCCGTCCCCCCGCCCCCTCCCCCCAGGCCTGATGAGCAGGTCTCGAGCCTCCATCCATCGGGGGAGCATCCCCGCGATGTCCTATGCCCCCTTCAGAGGTACGTGGTGGGGGGAGGGGGAGGGCCATATGGGGGGCAACAGGGGGAGGGGCAGGGGGCGGGGGAGAGTCGGGGCCGAGGGAAGGGAGCGGCTGAAATGGAGGGAGAGGGGAGGACCGGGAAGGCAGGGGTGGGAGCAACCGGGAAGGAGGGATTGGAGGCCAGAGGGATAGGGGTAGATAAGGGATGGAGGGGCCAGGAAATGGGCCTTGAAAGGGGGCTGAAGGGAAAATGATGAAGGGGAAAGAAAGCGCCAGAAAGGGGTGGGAAGGTAGAAGGATTGGGTTGGGGAAAAAGCTGCAGAAATAATTTGGGGGTGGGAGCTGAGTGATGAGGAAAACATCAAGGAAATAGAGGGACAGAGTCTTGGGAGAGGGGCTAGGAAGGAGAAATGAAAACATAGGGGTGAAAAGAGAAGCCAAGAAGATGTGGGGGGATAATTTGGTGGGGGACTCAGAGTATGGTAAGGGGCGGAAAAAGAGAGGAGGATGGAGGGAGAGAAGGGGCCAGATGGAGAGAGAGGGAGGCAGTGGGGGGTGGGGGGATGGAGGGTCCAGATGGAGGGAAGAGAGAAGAGAGAGGGAACGGTGGGGGAGGGGAGACCAGGGCAGGGGGAGGGCCAAATTATGTGTGCTTGGGGGGGTGGCAGTACAAGTAAGATGAAATGATGGGAGTAGGGGACAGGTTAGGATCCTGCCCCAGACTCTGACCCTCTTAAAGGCTCTTGACCAGTAAAATGTAACCTCTGGGGTCTTAATGCTGTCTTCACTTCATCACTTTTACCCCCTTCCCCCACCCCTCCAATCCTTATTTCCATTCCCCCTCCCTCCTCTGCTGTCCATCACCTATATCTTTCCCCCCATATGGTGTCCGTTCCTTATATGAGTCCCCCTTCTGTCCTTCCCCTATATCAGTCCCCTCTCTGGTGTTCATTGCCTCTCTCTTATCTCTTTTCTATGTGGTCGCTCCCTTATATCTCTATCACTTCTTTACTAGTCCGTCTTGACCCCTTCTCATAGCCTCCGCATTAGGTCTGCCTCCTTTGCTCTGACACATGTCCAGTCGAGCCCTTCAGGTGTATTCCCTTGCCCCTGGGCATTTACCATCATTTCTGCCTCCTTTTCTATCTACTCCTATTATTTGTCTCCCAGACCATTCCTTGTCACCACAAGTCTGTGCCTACCCACTTTCCCTTAATACCTCAACTCTTATTATCATTTCTCTTTTCTTGTCTCCTCTACTTATTGGGGTGTTGGAGATTTGGGGTACAAAGACACAGGTTTTGATGATTAGAACAAGGGATCCCCATCTCAGCCCTTGAGGGATTTCTCATCCTAGTAAAAATTTCCCGTTTCTCAGCCATGTTGCTCTGCCTCTTGCATCTGCCTCCCAGAATCATTCTTCACCAAGTCCAGACAGTATGTGTGTGTGTGTTTCTAGAGTTGTTCCTAAGTTCCCTGCTGCCAGGAGAAAGATGCCCTCTGAAGTCTAACCCGCCTCCCTTGGCTGCAGCCTGAACCAGCCCTTTCCCCAAATGCTTATGTGTATCAACAGATTTCTCCTCTGGGTATACCAAGTGTCTAAGTGCGGTGGGCATGTTGCCTGCAATGTCTGTAGTTTCAGAGGCTAGGTATTGGTGATCTCTGTATCTAGAGAACATTAGTTAGTCTCTGAGATGGGTTGAGATAGAGTTTCAAAGTATGTGGTTTCTAAATGGTGGACATTCTGAGGGTTCATCGCTCACTGTGATCTGGAGGTTGGGTAAATTTGAGAGACATATTTATAGACAGAAAAGGGCTGAATTTGCAAAACTCTGCTACTCAGTGCATTCTGTTGGAATGAAGCTCAAAGACCAGTTCTCCTGCAGTATACTCATGGTTATCCCATAAAGGTGACAGAGTTTGATCTTTTTTCCATCTAAAATCTGATACCTTAAGCCTAATTTCTAGCTCTTTGCTGTCGCCAATGTGACATCTCTCTTACTTCAATAGGGCCTGTGTGGCATTGGGGTTTAAAGGAGAGGCAGTTTGCAGGGAGAGCGGCATGGCAAGAACAACAGAGCTGGGGAAGGAGGACCCTGGTCTCATCTCAGCCATAGGCGACACTTGGTCTACTGTTCTCTCTTCTCAAAGTTTTGTTCCCATCTCCAGCTCTTGTCTTTGGAGGCCCCTCTGTGTCACCAGGCCTGGATATTCCATTCTTTCCCCCTGACATCTTTCTTCCTCAAGCTCCTCACTGTGCCTTGAGAAGGCTCCTGACCTATGGAGTGGCTTCCATCCTGTCCACTGAGACTAGGTGGGGTGAGGTGGTGGGGGCAGTGTTGAATCTCTGGGCACTGAATGGGAGAAGAGATAAATTTGGTCTCTACTTGTCCAAACAAGGGCATATTTCCCACCTTCTGCCCTGGGGCCTCCACAGCCAGATGCCGACAAAAGCCATCTTCTCCTTACCACCAGAAGAACCAGAACTTTCCCTAAAGGATGAGCAGGGTTGAACTAGGGGAGGAGGGCACAGAGGAGGGAAGAGTTGGGAGGGGAGGCCCTCTCATGTCTCTGACTGTGAACAGGTAAGCTCCCCGACTTCTTCTTTTCTAGATATCCTTACTGTTTCTGTGTGTCTCTGTCCTCCAGATGTACGGGGACCCTCTATGCACCGAACCCAATACGTTCATTCCCCGTATGATCGTCCTGGTTGGAACCCTCGGTTCTGCATCATCTCGGGGAACCAGCTGCTCATGCTGGATGAGGATGAGGTGAGTGTGGTGAGAAGGCTGGGAAAACGCATAGGGAGGTCTGACACACCCCCACCTCCCCTAGATACACCCCCTACTGATCCGGGACCGGAGGAGCGAGTCCAGTCGCAACAAACTGCTGAGACGCACAGTCTCCGTGCCGGTGGAGGGGCGGCCCCACGGCGAGCATGGTACGGCGGCCGAGCAGGCTCTCATGACCCGGAACTTCCCTTCTGGCCATTTCCTCCCCTCCAGAATACCACTTGGGTCGCTCGAGGAGGAAGAGTGTCCCAGGGGGGAAGCAGTACAGCATGGAGGGTGCCCCTGCTGCGCCCTTCCGGCCCTCGGTGAGTGGTGCCTACCAGATGTGGCTCAGTTGCCCAACCCACCCCATCCCCATTTCCCCCCCAGCAAGGCTTCCTGAGCCGACGGCTAAAAAGCTCCATCAAACGAACGAAGTCACAACCCAAACTTGACCGGACCAGCAGCTTTCGCCAGATCCTGCCTCGCTTCCGAAGTGCTGACCATGACCGGTACAGGGGCTGGAGCATGTGGGATGAGATTGTCCCTTCCTCTCCTGAACCTCCTGCCTGCCAGGGCCCGGCTGATGCAAAGCTTTAAGGAGTCACACTCTCATGAGTCCTTGCTGAGTCCTAGCAGTGCAGCTGAGGCATTGGAGCTCAACTTGGATGAAGATTCCATTATCAAGCCAGTGCACAGCTCCATCCTGGGCCAGGAGTTCTGTTTTGAGGTACTGGGTCTGGTGGGCTGGGGAGGGCCAAAGCCCTTTCCCTCAACTCCACACTCCTTTCTAGGTAACAACTTCATCAGGAACAAAATGCTTTGCCTGTCGGTCTGCGGCCGAAAGAGACAAATGGATTGAGAATCTGCAGCGGGCAGTAAAGCCCAACAAGGTATTGGGGAATAAAGGGGACACAACCTGTGCCCTTTAACATCATGCCCACCCCACCATGCCAGGACAACAGCCGCCGGGTAGACAATGTGCTAAAGCTGTGGATCATAGAGGCCCGGGAGCTGCCCCCCAAGAAGCGGTACTACTGTGAGCTCTGCCTGGATGACATGCTGTATGCACGCACCACCTCCAAGCCCCGCTCTGCCTCTGGGGACACCGTCTTCTGGGGCGAGCACTTCGAGTTTAACAACCTGCCGGCTGTCCGTGCCCTGCGGCTGCATCTGTACCGTGACTCAGACAAAAAGCGCAAGAAGGACAAGGCAGGCTATGTCGGCCTGGTGACTGTGCCAGTGGCCACCCTGGCTGGGCGCCACTTCACAGAGCAGTGGTACCCTGTAACCCTGCCAACAGGCAGTGGGGGATCTGGGGGCATGGGTTCGGGAGGGGGAGGGGGCTCGGGGGGTGGCTCAGGGGGCAAGGGCAAAGGAGGTTGCCCGGCTGTGCGGCTGAAAGCACGTTACCAGACAATGAGCATCTTGCCCATGGAGCTATATAAAGAGTTTGCAGAGTATGTCACCAACCATTATCGGATGCTGTGTGCAGTCTTGGAGCCCGCCCTGAATGTCAAAGGCAAGGAGGAGGTTGCCAGTGCACTAGTTCACATCCTGCAGAGTACAGGCAAGGCCAAGGTGAGTGTTGTGCCCTCAGGGAAAGGTGACTTGAGGCTGACACTTGGATTTTCCTGGGCCTCAGGACTTCCTTTCAGACATGGCCATGTCTGAGGTAGACCGGTTCATGGAACGGGAGCACCTCATATTCCGCGAGAACACGCTTGCCACTAAAGCCATAGAAGAGTATATGAGACTGATTGGTCAGAAATACCTCAAGGATGCCATTGGTATGGCCCACACTCAGGCCCTCTTCTTCCCATGACCACACCCTCTTGTGCCCCCACCCCCCAGGAGAATTCATCCGTGCTCTGTATGAATCTGAGGAAAACTGCGAGGTAGACCCTATCAAGTGCACAGCATCCAGTTTGGCAGAGCACCAGGCCAACCTGCGAATGTGCTGTGAGTTGGCCCTGTGCAAGGTGGTCAACTCCCACTGGTGAGACTGGGAACGCTGGGCTGGGGGGCCAGTCTCTCTCTGTCTCCCCGACCCTTCCCCCCAGCGTGTTCCCGAGGGAGCTGAAGGAGGTGTTTGCTTCGTGGCGGCTGCGCTGCGCAGAGCGAGGCCGGGAGGACATCGCAGACAGGCTTATCAGCGCCTCACTCTTCCTGCGCTTCCTCTGCCCAGCGATTATGTCGCCCAGTCTCTTTGGGCTTATGCAGGAGTACCCAGATGAGCAGACCTCACGAACCCTCACCCTCATTGCCAAGGTCATCCAGAACCTGGCCAACTTTTCCAAGTGAGGGAAGCTTCAGGAGTGGGCAGGGCAGGATGTGACCTTTATCTTCTGCATTCTTGGCTAGGTTTACCTCAAAGGAGGACTTTCTGGGCTTCATGAATGAGTTTCTGGAGCTGGAATGGGGTTCCATGCAGCAGTTTTTGTATGAGATCTCCAATCTGGACACGCTAACCAACAGCAGTAGCTTTGAGGGTTACATCGACTTGGGCCGAGAGCTCTCCACACTGCATGCCCTACTCTGGGAGGTGCTGCCCCAGCTCAGCAAGGTCAGCAGATCCCCTCTTTGCCCTATCCCCAGTGAGCCCCCAGGTAACAGCCTCACCCTTCCAGGAAGCCCTCCTGAAGCTGGGTCCACTGCCCCGGCTCCTCAACGACATCAGCACAGCTCTGAGGAACCCCAACATCCAAAGGCAGCCAAGCCGCCAGAGTGAGCGGCCCCGGCCTCAGCCTGTGGTACTGCGGGGGCCATCGGCTGAGATGCAGGGCTACATGATGCGGGACCTCAACAGGTGAGCACCCTGGGACAGCCAGGCCTGTGCCCCTGTGCTCGCCCCTCTTTCCATCTCTCTCCAGCTCCATCGACCTTCAGTCCTTCATGGCTCGAGGCCTCAACAGGTGAGGGGCTCTCCCCTCCCCCGCCCTCCTCTTTCTGCTTGTGTGCCCCCTTCCCTTCTGACAGCTCTATGGACATGGCTCGCCTCCCCTCCCCAACCAAGGAAAAGCCACCCCCACCACCGCCTGGTGGTGGTAAAGACCTGTTCTATGTAAGCCGTCCACCCCTGGCCCGTTCCTCACCAGCATACTGCACGAGCAGCTCGGACATCACAGAGCCAGAGCAGAAGATGCTGAGTGTCAACAAGAGTGTGTCCATGCTGGACTTACAGGGTGATGGGCCTGGTGGCCGCCTCAACAGCAGCAGTGTTTCGAACCTGGCGGCCGTAGGGGACCTGCTGCACTCAAGCCAGGCCTCGCTGACAGCAGCCTTGGGGCTACGGCCTGCGCCTGCCGGACGCCTCTCCCAGGGGAGTGGCTCATCCATCACGGCGGCTGGCATGCGCCTCAGCCAGATGGGTGTCACCACAGACGGTGTCCCTGCCCAGCAACTGCGAATCCCCCTCTCCTTCCAGAACCCTCTCTTCCACATGGCTGCTGATGGGCCAGGTCCCCCAGGCGGCCATGGAGGGGGCGGTGGCCATGGCCCACCTTCCTCCCATCACCACCACCACCACCATCACCACCACCGAGGTGGAGAGCCCCCTGGGGACACCTTTGCCCCATTCCATGGCTATAGCAAGAGTGAGGACCTCTCTTCCGGGGTCCCCAAGCCCCCTGCTGCCTCCATCCTTCATAGCCACAGCTACAGTGATGAGTTTGGACCCTCTGGCACTGACTTCACCCGTCGGCAGCTTTCACTCCAGGACAACCTGCAGCACATGCTGTCCCCTCCCCAGATCACCATTGGTCCCCAGAGGCCAGCCCCCTCAGGGCCTGGAGGTGGGAGCGGTGGGGGCAGCGGTGGGGGTGGCGGGGGCCAGCCGCCTCCATTGCAGAGGGGCAAGTCTCAGCAGTTGACAGTCAGCGCAGCCCAGAAACCCCGGCCATCCAGCGGGAATCTATTGCAGTCCCCAGAGCCAAGTTATGGCCCCGCCCGTCCACGGCAACAGAGCCTCAGCAAGGAGGGCAGCATTGGGGGCAGCGGGGGCAGCGGTGGCGGAGGGGGTGGGGGGCTGAAGCCCTCCATCACCAAGCAGGTAGGTGAAGGCAGGAGGAAGGCGGGCTGGGTTCTCTGTTCGCCCTCACTGTGCCTTGTCCCAGCATTCTCAGACACCATCCACATTGAACCCCACAATGCCAGCCTCTGAGCGGACAGTGGCCTGGGTCTCCAACATGCCTCACCTGTCGGCTGACATCGAGAGTGCCCACATCGAGCGGGAAGAGTACAAGCTCAAGGAGTACTCAAAATCGATGGATGAGAGCCGGCTGGATAGGGTACGATGGGCTCTACCAGCTCCAAGCCCCAGTCATAGTGCGGGGTCGTGTGCCCGGCGGGCAGGTGAAGGAGTACGAGGAGGAGATTCACTCACTGAAAGAGCGGCTGCACATGTCCAACCGGAAGCTGGAAGAGTATGAGCGGAGGCTGCTGTCCCAGGAAGAACAAACCAGCAAAATCCTGATGCAGTATCAGGCCCGACTGGAGCAGAGTGAGAAGAGGCTAAGGCAGCAGCAGGCAGAGAAGGATTCCCAGATCAAGAGCATCATTGGCAGGTGAGGGGCGGCCTGGGGAGGGGGTTGTGAGGGCCACTAACCCCACTGAAGCCCGTCCCTTCAGGCTGATGCTGGTGGAGGAGGAGCTGCGCCGGGACCACCCCGCCATGGCTGAGCCGCTGCCAGAACCCAAGAAGAGGCTGCTCGACGCTCAGGTGGAAATTACAATGTCATTTATCTTCTCCGTGTCAAGTCCGCGCTCTCCTTTTTGGTGTCTTGCAGGAGAGGCAGCTTCCCCCCTTGGGTCCAACAAACCCGCGTGTGACGCTGGCCCCACCGTGGAATGGCCTGGCCCCCCCAGCCCCACCACCCCCACCCCGGCTGCAGATTACGGAGAACGGCGAGTTCCGAAACACCGCAGACCACTAGCCCACCCAGCATCAGAGACCTTCTCTTCCTTTCCTGTGCACCCCACCCTGTAACAGCACCAACCACCAGGATTGGACATCACCGAGGAACAGCGGGATTGCCTCCCCGAATGCCTCCCTGGGAGGCACACTGATTGCCCACCCCCACCACTGCACCATTTCCAGGAGGGAGAGTGGGGACCCTCAGCCGCCCCCTTTTCCTTCCCATTGGGGTGCTGCCCTCTCTTTGACCCCCAGGGACCCTTGCCCCAGGACACCGCCTACCCCGTACAGACCCCTTCACTCCGGGGTGCTATCCCCATCCTCTGCCTCATCGTTCCCCTGAGCACTGGGGGACAGACCCTCACCCCCACCCTGGGGGTGTGGCACCTCCAAACTTTCAACTTCAGGGTGATTTTTTTAGCAGTAACCAGAGCTGACAATCTAACTCCCCTCCACCGCCCCATTTTGGCCTCCCCTGCCCCCCTTGTTATGGGGAGGGGACCCCGGGTGAGGGGGCCCTATTACCCCTTGATTTCTCAGGAGCGTCTGGGGGGGCTCAGCACGCACAAACTCCTTCTCCTTCTACCACTCTTAAATTTACTCCCTCCCCACCCAGAACCCAGATGGGGTGGAGGGGGCCACCGGGGCAGGGAGGGGGCGGCAAGGGGGGAATGGGAGTTGTCTCCCCTTCTCCCCACACCTGATCTGCTCTCGGCTGGTCCCAGAGCGGGGTGAGGGGGCTTATGCCCCCCCCTCCCCCAGTGTGTTGGGTGGGGTGGAATTGAGGTTAGGGTGAGGGGTCAGGGTTTAGGAGGGTGTGTATGTTGGGAGGACAGGCTAGTTGATCTGTCCTACTCTGACACACAGTCCCCTCTGCCCCTTCCTTCTCTCTTCTTGGTCTCTACTCCCAGGGGGAGGGGGGAACTTACTCTAGGAAAAGCCATGTCTCTCTCCCCCAGGGTGGGGGGACCTGTGTTGGAGGAGGGGTGTTGGGGGGCCCCCTTCCATGACTCTGTCCCCTGGGGGAGGTAGGACAGGGCTGGGCTTCCCTCTCATCCTCCCCCTCCCAATCTCCTTCCACCTCCCTCCCTCCCGCCAGCTCCACGATTTTTCGGTGTTTCTCTGTACATAGTTTTCTGGCGGGATAGGGGAGGTAGGATGGATGGGGTTTGGGGTGGGTAGGCCATGGGAGGGGAGAAGCCCCTCCTTGGCACCCCCTCTTCCCTGACTGCTGTCCCCTACCCAGCCTTGCCCCCTTCATCCTTTTGCGTTTGGTATTGAGACTCTCCTAGACTCTACTCCTCTTTCTTTTGTATGGACAGTTCCCCTTCAGTCCCATCCCCCTACACATACACCCAGCCGGGGCCAAATTTATACTTATATAAAAGTTGTAAATATGTGAAATTTTATCCCTGTGCCCTTTCCCCACCTCAGGCCCTACCCCTGGACCCTCCCCAACCTTCCTTCTCTCTTCTTTGGCTGTTGTAATTATCTGGGGTTTGTACTGTACATATCCGGGGTGTGTGTGTGTGGGCTGGGGGCAACCCTTCTGTACAGAGCTTCCTGGCCCCCTCCCCCCCCGCCCCTCTGCTTCCCTCCCCACCCACCACCTCAAGGGTAGGGAGTTGCTCTTCCTACCTGTTTTATTTTGTTTTCTCGTTCTCCCTCCCCACCCCACTCCCAGCCTTATCTATCCCCCCTCACTGTCCCCTTTTCTCCACTCCCAGCCCCATTTCCTTTTTTTCTGGAGTGTGTGGTGAAACAGAAAAAAACATGTTTAATAAACGGAGATTGTTCTTTTATCGCTGTGCCGACTTTCTTAGGCAGGGCTCTC